AGTGAAAATGAAAAAGATATTTAGCACAATGTCTGGTACATAGTCAATACTTCACAAGTAATATACATACCCTGAGGATGTATGGAACTTATCCACATACTATACATTTTTATTTTAGTTGTTTAATGAACATAATTGTAATTCTTTTCATTTTTGCCAAATTCTGTTTCTTATGCATGTGTCTTATACAAGTACCTGCAGGAAAAAGAGGAGGGTTTATCTGTTCTATACCCAGAGTACCCAATAGAATGTCTTGGATGCATATTATTGAAGGCTTAATAATTCTAAATATTGTTTACATATAACAAATGCTTTTGTCAATGAATAATCCATCATGCAGTTTTGATGATCAAAGGTAAATCAAAACTTCCTACTCCAAATGCCTATACTGTAAGACATACAGAAAAATGTGTTTTTACTCATTAAAGGCAATGAGTCATGGCTAAGTACTTTCACTTGGAGTGGTGGAATGAGATCTGACACAGAGTTTATAACTTCCTTAAGATCTGACCATCTCCCCAACCATTCAAGAAGCATACACGGAATCAGAGTCATCTTCATTATAGATGGGACATCCTTCTCCCGAATGAGTCCTTCCTTCTAATTCCTTTCCAACATTTCATCTGACCAGGACATTATTTGACAACAAAAGACACATTAACATTATAAAAGTTGTCCCCCATGATTTGCAGAGAGCAATCTACAGGTAGGAGGGAGAATCACATTTAGAAATAAAGTGTCAGAGTCATGTGACCAGTGCTTTGTAAAAGACACTGCAGAGACCAGGGACAAAGGTGACCCCCACTAAGGAAGAAATATGACAAGTGTTTCCAATAGAAACACAGGAGCACAGCAGGAAAAGGAAATGGGTTATTTTCTCTCTTTTGGAGTATTTAAGTAGAAACACACAATTATGTAATTACATGATTAAGTTTTCCACGAGGTAAATAATAAGGAAATAATGACGTGGTGGCAATGGGCCTTCAGCAGGGTATAAAGGAGGCTATGGACCCAGAAGACTTCCAAACCCAAGAACTTCACTCTCTTGGAAACCCACCCAGATCCTCCCCGTTCTGACACCATGGTCAGCTCCTGTTGTGGCTCCGTGTGCTCTGACCAGGGCTGCAGCCAAGACCTCTGTCAGGAGACCTGCTGCCGCCCCAGCTGCTGTCAGACCACCTGTTGCAGGACCACCTGCTACCGCCCCAGCTGTTGTGTGTCCAGCTGCTGCAGGCCCCAGTGCTGCCAGTCTGTGTGCTGCCAACCCACCTGCTGTCGCCCCACCTGCTGTGAGACGACCTGCTGCCACCCTAGGTGCTGCATCTCCAGCTGCTGCCGCCCCAGCTGCTGTATGTCCAGCTGCTGCAAGCCCCAGTGCTGCCAGTCTGTGTGCTGCCAGCCCACCTGCTGCCGCCCCAGCTGCTGCCGCCCCTGCTGCTGCCTGCGTCCAGTCTGTGGCCGAGTCTCCTGCCACACCACTTGCTATCGCCCAACCTGTGTCATCTCCACCTGTCCCCGCCCCTTGTGCTGTGCCTCCTCTTGCTGCTGAGCCCACTGCCCTGGCTCACGTCCCCCTTCACCACTGGCCCACAGATGTAGACCCTTCTACTGTGCTGACCATTAGGATACATGAAGTGGGGTTGATGTCATTCAATAGGATGGACCTTATGCTTCCAAAGAGCCCACCACCATTTCACTGACTCTGTGAGAACATTCTGGTTCATTTTAAACTCCCTCCTTTGCTTTCTTTTTCTTCTGGTGGTGGCACCAAATGTGAATTAATTTGTAATACACTAGCTAAGAAATTATTCCAATCTTCTGATTTCCTTATTTTCTTTATCACTTTAAGGTACAGATTCTCCTTCTCAGTGAGGTAGATATTATCTGCAGGACCAGTTTTGTCACTGATGTTGCACCCTCAGATCCAGCCACCCAATTGTATTCTGTGTTTCTCCTAGGGTGAATTTCTTATGCTTTGTTGTATCTCTGCTTTCTAATAAACTTTTCTGCACTTAAGAATTCATTGGTATCATTCTCTATTGCTTTCATAA